GCTGGCCGGGCTTGGTGGCTCACGCCTGTAATCCCTGCACTTTGGGAGGCCGAGATGGGCGGATCACGAGGTCAGGAGATCGAGACCATCCTGACTAACACAGTGAAACCCCGTCTCTACTAAAAATACAAAAAATTTGCCGGGCGTGGTGGCGGGCGCCTGTAGTCCCAGCTACTCGGGAGGCTGAGGCAGGAGAATGGCGTGAACCCGGGAGGCGGAGCTTGCAGTGAGCCGAGATCGCGCCACTGCACTCCACACTCCAGCCTGGGCGACAGAGTGAGACTCCGTCTCAAAAAAAAAAAAAAAAAAAGAATCTATCTATACAGGGGCCACATCTGGCTTCTGTGGTGCGAGCCGGTCCAGCAGTCCAGGGAGCAGGGATCTTTCCTCTCGGTCTCACTCAGTGGCTGTCCCTGAACCCCTTCCTCACGGGACGCGAGGCCGAAAGGCACTCCGAAAGCCCAGGAGGCCTTTCCGCCCTGACCTCGTCCAGAACCACAAAGACGGGACACTGGGACGCGGGAAAGGCAAAACCAAGGACTCGCTCGCGCCTCCATTCATTCAACCGATCCTGGCGGAGCGTGGGCCGCGGGCACAGACAGAGGAGGGCACTGAGCCCGACCTGGGGAAGGGGTCCGAGCGAACGCTCCCTAGGGGGTCCCGGGCGGAGCCTTCAAGGCGTCCCCTTCTCTGGGGAAGTGTGGCGGCCTCGCGGGGCAGCGCAGTCACCTGCGAAGCCCGGGCCACGGGGCTGGGCGCTGCTTCCCCAGCGGCTGCACTTGCTGCCGCCCCCGCGCTCGCCGGGGACTCCCAGGACCCGCCTGCACCCTGGACACCGCTGCTCCGCGACCAGCTCCCGCCATCTCCACGCCGGGAGGCTCCCTAGCGAAGCCACTTCCGCCTTCCTGCATGGTTCCGCCCCACCGATCGGCACTTCCGCTTCCTGCGCTCAGCCTCACGCTGGCTGGAGCGGCGCGACTTCCTGAAGGTCCGGGATTGGCCGGAGCGCCCGCCGCTCACGGTCAGGGGTTGCCGGATCCCGTCCGCGGGCGATGCTGCTGCGGAGGGTGGTCGAGGGAGGCCGGGCGGTAGCCGCCGCGGTCCGTGGCTCGGCAAGTACCAGGACGGGTCTTGGCAGCGCCGAAGGGCACGTCCGAGAGGCCGCTGTCCGGGGGCCCGCACGTACCGGGAGGAGCCCCGGCCCCTCCACCCGCATGTGGGGACGGAGCCGGGAGGATCGCGCGCTGGCCGCCGCCGAAGGACCCCTCGCTCCTCTCCTCCATCGGCTCTTACCGAGTCCCCGCCCCGGAATCTGTGGAGGGGCCGCTTAGCCTTGGGAGAGGAAGCAGCCCGGTGAACGGCCACTTTCCTGTTTCTCAGTATCTGCCGAGCGCCTGTGTGCGAGCCCTCCTGGGCTCTGGGGACTGGCCGTGGACATGGAGCGGATGATGCCCCTCGCAGGACTAGTTAAATAAGTGAAGTTGGTAGCGTGTCAGTCCGTGATCCTGGGTAGATAGAGCAGGGCAGCGACGGAAGACTGCCTATAGGACATTCACGCTGGGATGAGAGGGGCCTGAGAGGCCTGGGCTTTGTGACAGGGAAACTTGGATAAAGGGTGGTGCGATTCTTCCGGTTGGTCCCTCAGAGGTGGTGGGGCTTGGTTATACTGGTAGAGGTGCTGGGCTGGCCAGGAGCTTACAGGGTTACACCTCTCGCATACTGGTGTCCACAGAGCAGCCATCTTAGCTGGAGGTGTCGAGTGCCTCCCCCACCCCCCACCATGTGCTTGAGTGCACACCCGGCGCCAGGCCCTGATCCTGGCACTTCTTGTGAATCACACCGTGTCATACCCATGACTTCCATTGCACAGTGGGGAAACTGAGTCTAGAGAGGTGAAATAACATGTCTAAAGTCACAGGAAGTGAAAAAGCTGAGGACATGGAGCCAGTTGCCCAATGACAGGAGAGCTGAAATGTCCTCACTGCTGGGGGTAGACCGGGCCTCACCAGCTTCCTGGAGAGTCACATGTTTGTCTGCATCCTCAGGGGGCTCGCCGGTTCTCCAGCCCGGACTGCTGCCAGAGGCTTCCTGGAGGTGGCAGCTTTCTTCAAAGGCACCATCCCGGAGCGCAAGCCCCTGATGGGCGCAGAAAATTCGGGACAGACCACGTAGAGGTGGGCTCCCAAGCAGGTGCGGACGGCACCAGGCCGCCCAAGGCATCGCTGCCACCTGAGCTCCAGCCGCCCACAAACTGCTGCATGAGTGGCTGCCCCAACTGCGTGTGGGTGGAGTACGCGGACAGGCTGCTGCAGCACTTCCAGGACGGTGGGGAGCGGGCCCTGGCTGCCCTGGAGGAGCACGTGGCTGATGAGAACCTCAAGGCCTTCCTCAGGATGGAGATCCGGCTGCACACCAGGTGCGGAGGCTGAGCCATCCCTGCTGGACTCCCTACCGCAGGACGGAGTCCAGGACGCAGCCGCAGCCTCCTTCCTTCACACCCCCTCACAGACTCCTTGTGTCCAACGGGAATAGGAAGAATTAGTTACTGACTTCACCTGAGAAAAAAATAAATTCTCTATGGTGGTTTCACAGGAGGTTTTTGTTTTGGGGGTGGTTTTTTTGGCAG